GAGAGCAGCCTTGTCTGTCTCGCTATCGCTATATCTCATGCGATATGCCTTATACACAGTAGGCCTTCAGTATTTATTAAATGAATTAAAAGTTAAGGGGTGAGGAGATCTGTGAGGAACCGGCTATACCTAGTTCTGGAGTTCTGGTTTGAGACTTACTGTCTTAGGCATGCATGCATCCACTTATCTTTTTTTTTGGGGGGGGGCGAGGGGGGATGGAGTTTCACTTTTGTTGCCCAGGCTGGAGTGCAAAGGCAGGATCTCGACTCACCGATCTCGGCTCACCGCAACCTCCGCCGCCCGTGTTCAAGCGATTCTTCTGCCTCAGCCTCCCGAGTAGCTGAGATTACATGCATGCGCCACCACGCCCGGCTAATTTTTTTGTATTTTTAGTAGAGACAGGGTTTCTCCATGTTGGTCAGGCTGGTCTTGAACTCTCGACCTCGGGCGATCCGCCCGCCTTGGCCTCCCAAAGTGCTGGGATTAGAAGCGTGAGCCACCGCGCCCGGGCCCCACTTATTCCGCATTCAACCCATTTATTAAACCACTACCTTGCAACTGGACGCTAAGGTTATAGGGAGGAATCAGAACTGGATGCTGTCCTTCTCTCGAGATCAGTTTAGTAGACTCAGTGACAGCAGTTGTGCTTCTCAAGAAACACTGAAGGGCCATGTTGAGGTCATTCTCCTCCAGGGATCCAGAGTCAGACCCACCCTCTTTCCCCAGACCATTTCTGGGGACCAAAGCAATCCCTGCATTCCACTCTTCCTGGACTGCAGAGGAGTCGCCGATCCCACTTGGGTCCGGAGTCAGGGCCTTCAGGGGTCCGGGAACGCCGCCATCCCGGTGAATCTCCCCTTCCGTTTCTAGGGACCCGGGACCGGAGCGCCGCGGCCCGGCCAGTGGGCGGGAAACCCTGCCATCTGCCGCGACGCCGGCGCCTCTCCGCGGCGGCCGGGGGCGGGGCGCGCCGGGGCGGGGCCGCGCCGGGCCGGAGGAGGGGAGCGGGCCCGGACGAAGCCCTGGGCCGGGAGGGCCGCGGCCACCGGAAGAGTCGCGGTCGCCAGTCCAGTCGGGAGAGTGGGGAGCGGAAGCGGCGGCCGCGGCGGCGGCGGGCGGCGCTGGGACCCGGTAGCGGCCGGAGAACAAGGGAGCTGGCGCCGCCAGCAGCCGCCGAGCTGGGTTGAGCCGCTGGGCCGCGCCGCGCGCCGCCGCCGTCTGGGAGGCTCGGCCCGGCCGCCCGAGCAGGCCGCGCGCGGGCCGCCGGGCCCGAGGCCAGAGCCATGGGCGAGACCAAGATCATCTACCACTTGGATGGGCAGGAGACGCCGTACCTTGTGAAGCTGCCCCTGCCCGCCGAGCGCGTCACCTTGGCGGACTTTAAGGGCGTTTTGCAGCGACCCAGCTATAAGTTCTTCTTCAAGTCTATGGACGACGATTTCGGGTGAGGATGGCCCCCGCCCCGCCTCCGGGAGCAGGTTCTCTGTGACATCCCCCTTTCTCTGCAGAGTGGTGAAGGAGGAGATCTCGGATGACAATGCCAAGCTACCATGCTTCAATGGCCGGGTGGTGTCCTGGGTAAGGAGCCCTCAGCCTTCCATCCACCTGCAAACATACTACTCACTCAGTTTCTCCCTTTCAGCTGGTGTCAGCTGAGGGCTCACACCCAGACCCAGCCCCCTTCTGTGCTGATAACCCATCGGAGCTGCCACCACCTATGGAGCGCACGGGAGGCATCGGGGACTCCCGACCCCCATCCTTCCAGTGAGTGTGACCTGAGGGTGGGGAGGGCCGCAGCCCCCTCCCCCATCAAGTCTCTTCCCTGCAGCCCTCATGCTGGTGGGGGCAGCCAGGAGAACCTGGACAATGACACAGAGACGGACTCTTTGGTGTCTGCCCAGCGAGAGCGGCCACGCCGGAGGGATGGCCCAGAGCATGGTATATCTTCCTGAACACGGACACTGTCCGCATGTGTAAACCCAACTGCTTCCATCCCCTGCAGCAACCCGGCTAAATGGAACTGCGAAGGGGGAACGGCGGCGAGAACCAGGGGGTTATGATAGCTCATCCACCCTTATGAGCAGTGAGCTGGAGACCACCAGCTTCTTTGACTCAGATGAGGATGACTCCACCAGCAGGTGGGGCTTGAGTTTCATGGGTATTGTGGGGCAGCCTGGTGGGGAACGACTGTGGGCCCCACAGGTTCAGCAGCTCCACAGAACAGAGCAGTGCCTCACGCCTGATGAGAAGACACAAGCGGCGGCGGCGGAAGCAGAAGGTTTCTCGGATTGAGCGGGTATGGGGTCTGGGAGGCTAGGGATGGGTGGACACCTGCTGCTCAGGGCCTCTGTCTATTCCAGTCCTCGTCCTTCAGCAGCATCACGGACTCCACCATGTCACTCAACATCATCACGGTCACTCTCAACATGGGTGAGTCTGAGGAAACAGCACTCTCAAGCACCTCCCCCTTAAGGTCTTAAATTACTCTCTATAGAAAAATATAACTTCTTGGGCATCTCCATTGTGGGCCAAAGCAACGAGCGTGGTGACGGCGGCATCTACATTGGCTCTATCATGAAGGGTGGGGCCGTGGCTGCTGATGGACGCATCGAGCCAGGAGATATGTTGTTACAGGTATCAGTGCCCATCCTAGGCGGTGGTGTGGAAGCTGTTTATCCCACTCCTGGTCCTTTCCCAGGTAAACGAGATCAACTTTGAGAACATGAGTAATGACGATGCAGTCCGGGTACTGCGGGAGATTGTGCACAAACCGGGGTATGGATGGAATGGGGCACTGGGCAAGGGGCTCCTGCCTTCACTAGGACACCCTTGTTTTCAGGCCCATCACCCTGACTGTAGCCAAGTGCTGGGACCCAAGTCCACGTGGTTGCTTCACATTGCCCAGGAGTAAGTGGATGGGAGACTCAGTCCTAAAGCTGGGGTAGCCCATGACTCCTCATCCTCCCTGCAGGCGAGCCCATCCGGCCCATTGACCCTGCGGCCTGGGTCTCCCACACTGCAGCCATGACCGGCACCTTCCCTGCATACGGCATGAGCCCCTCCCTGAGCACCATCACCTCCACCAGCTCCTCCATCACCAGTTCCATCCCTGACACAGAGCGTGAGTGTCCCACCCTGTCTCCTGGGCCCAGCTTCTGCCTCACCATTCTGCCTCCCACCCCCAGGCCTAGACGACTTCCACTTGTCCATCCACAGTGACATGGCTGCCATCGTAAAAGCCATGGCCTCCCCTGAATCAGGGTTGGAGGTCCGTGACCGCATGTGGCTCAAGATTACCATCCCTAATGCTTTCATCGGTGAGAGAGCCCCATGGTGGGATGCAGGGTGGGCCTCCCCATCAACTGGCAGCCTTGTCCCCAGGCTCAGATGTGGTGGACTGGCTGTACCACAATGTGGAAGGCTTCACGGACCGGAGGGAGGCCCGCAAGTATGCCAGCAACCTGCTGAAAGCTGGCTTCATCCGCCATACCGTCAACAAGATCACCTTCTCCGAGCAGTGCTACTACATCTTCGGTGACCTCTGCGGCAGTATGTGCCTCCCTCATCTTCTTGCCCTGTCTGACCTAGCTCCATCCGGCCCTCCCCTTCACAGACATGGCCAACCTGTCTCTCCACGATCACGATGGCTCCAGTGGCGCCTCTGACCAGGACACACTGGCCCCTTTGCCGCACCCGGGGGCCGCCCCTTGGCCCATGGCTTTCCCGTACCAGTACCCGCCACCCCCGCACCCATACAACCCGCACCCGGGCTTCCCGGAGCTGGGCTACAGCTACGGCGGGGGCAGCGCCAGCAGTCAGCACAGCGAAGGTAAGGTAGAGGGGCCGTGGAGGAAGGCTATATGCCCCACCCCGGCCCTGTTTGCCTCCTACAGGCAGTCGGAGCAGTGGCTCCAACCGTAGCGGCAGCGATCGGAGGAAGGAGAAGGACCCGAAGGCCGGGGACTCCAAGTCCGGGGGCAGCGGCAGCGAATCGGACCACACCACACGCAGCAGCCTGCGGGGGCCGCGGGAGCGGGCGCCCAGCGAGCGCTCAGGGCCGGCGGCCAGCGAGCACAGCCACCGCAGCCACCATTCCCTGGCCAGCAGCCTTCGCAGCCACCACACACACCCGAGCTACGGTCCTCCCGGAGTGCCCCCTCTCTACGGCCCCCCCATGCTGATGATGCCCCCGCCGCCCGCGGCCATGGGGCCCCCAGGAGCCCCTCCGGGCCGCGACCTGGCCTCAGTGCCCCCGGAACTGACCGCCAGCAGACAGTCCTTCCGCATGGCCATGGGAAACCCCAGTGAGTTCTTTGTGGATGTGATGTGAGCAGGGCCCCTCCCCCAGCTCCATTCCGCTCCCACCCCAGCCGGCTGCGTTCCTCTCTCCATCCGTCCGTCTTTTTTACTTTGTCTGGTACCTGAAAGGGAAATAAAAGGAACTAAATCCAGGTGCGCTAACTGCTCGCAGGGTGCTGCGAGGGTGGGGTGCACCTACCGATTGGCTCTGCAGCCCCCTAACCTGCCTCTGGCCCCAGTTCGTTTCCTCTGCCCACTAATCCCTGCGCAGGACTTCCCAGGACCCCTTTTGTCTCTGGGACCAGACTTGTTGGTGCTACCCCTTACTCCCCTCTGCAACCCCCATTTTGGGAGTTGACCCCAGCAATGACCTTGGTGGCACGCTCACTCCCTCATTCTCTCGTTTCCCCTTTAGCTCCCTTTCACCATTTATTCAGCTACATCATCCCTCTATTAACCCCACCCCATCAGGCACGTGTGCAAACCTCTTGACTTTACCCCACATTACTGAAACCAAAATATATTTGCTTCATCTGCCCCTACTAACCATCCCCCTGCCTGCTGCCTCAGTCCTGCAACCTAAAGCTGTAGTCGCCTCCAATAGCCATCCATGCCATCCCTGCCTGTGCCTAGATCAGAGGCCCAGAGGGCCCCCTCAGTTGCCTGAGCAGCTGGTGGCTTCCAGGGAGCATCTCTGCTCTACCCCTGCCCCATGCCTGCCCTGCGTGCTGGTTCCTTCAGACCCCTAACCCTACTAACCAGCAGGCTCATCTCACCTCCAGGCCTGAAACATTTCTTTTCTTTCTTTTTTCCTCCCCCAATTTACCCTGGGCCTGGAGCAGCCAAGAATTTCGGGCTGTTTGACTTTCTGTGAGCCCCCAGCGAGGGGAGGCCCAGCCTCCGAGGAGACCAGGAACCCTGCTTCAGCAGCCCCTCAGGGCTTCCCAAGGATGTCCAGCCCCCACACCCACACGTTAACATAATGAGTCACTAGGCTTCTGGGGAGGGCCCAACTTCACCCATGCATGAGAGACTCTCCTCCTTTCCAGAGAGAATCGGATCGCACCACGTGTGGCAGCCTGCGGCGGGGGGAGGGGGGCCTCTTTAGCTCTCTTTATCTTTCTCTCTCACTCATGTATGCATACATGCACAGAGATGCATACACAGGTGCCTATGCAAGTTCATTTAAGCCTCAGGGCTGGTCCCTGCCCAAAGGGCTGGACCCTCCTAATCCTCTCCTAGGTTGTGGGGCTGGTCCCCTGACACCCTTCTCCCCTTCCTGGTAGACCTTAAACCTCGCACACATGTCCCCAGCATTTTCTCACCTGGATAAAGCCCATAAGCTGGGTCTCAGGCTGGGCTCAGCAAAGGACTCGCCTTGCAACCGACAGGCCATTCCCACCCCCACACACAACCTCCCCTGTTTTCACATTCACCATGGCATCCCAGAGCAAGGACACAGGAGCCCACAGGCCAGTTGAGGTTGGGCAAGGAGACTTCCAGGACTTCCAGACAGAGTACCAGGTTTTATTTTTCACCTTATTCTCTACTTTAAACAAATCATAACTTTCTCTTTAAGCCTCTGCTATAAATTCTCCTGGCTCTCCTGGGCTTCCATATTTTGGGGGCTGGGGTGTCAAAAGTGAGATGAAGTTCTTAGCTCCAGGTTTTGGGGTAAACCAAGGTAGGAACATTTTGGCATTTATTTCAATTAACAATACTTCCTTGGACGGGTGCGGTGGCTCACGTCTGTAATCCCAGCACTTTGGGAGGCTGAGACAGGTGGATCACTTGAGGTCGGGAGTTCGAGACCAGCCTGGCCAACATAGCAAAACCCTGTCTCTACTAAAAATACAAAAATTAGATGGGTGTTTTGGCACCTGCCTGTAATCTCAGCTACTCAGGAGGCTGAGGCACAAGAATCGCTTGAATCCAGGAAGCAAGCGGAGGTTGCAGTGAGTTGAGATCGCACTCCAGCCTGGGTGACAGAGTGAGATTCTGTCTCAAAAGCAAACTAACAAAGAAAAACAATACTTCCTGGGGTTTTGGTGTGCAGAGGGCTTTGTTGGAAGTGTGACTCAATCTTGCCTGCCTTCTGGGAGCTCTAGAATTGTTCCCAACCCAGTCCATGGCTTCTAGCCACCACTACAGGGCTGTTTCATGTACTTCTCTCTCTGACTCTGTCTTGTCCGACTCTCTTGAGAATTTCTCAACGATTGCTCATGCCTGTCAGTATCAGTGCTTCCATCGTTCCATCTTTGATTCACTTCTCTTTCCTTTCTATTTACTCCCAAAATGGAGTCATTCATCCTGATGTCCTCAATTGCTGCTGATATGCTGGTGATTCCCAAATACATAGCTCCAACCCCCAACTTCCCCCAGACTTTAGATCTGTATTGGTATTACCTACTGGACATCTCTATGGACAGTTCCGTATAGACTCAACTCATCTGCCCAACCAAGTATGTTCCTCCTGAATTCCTCTCCTGGTTACTTCATCACAATCTACATAGGCTCACCAGCTAGAAACATTTATGAGCTTACATTCCTTCTTCCCATATCTTATCAGCATATCATATCCATTTCACTCCAACACTCTGTCTTGAATTTGGCCCTCCCTCTCCCCTCTCTACTTTAATTCATTGGAGCATGGGATTTGGAGTTAGGTGGTTTTGGGTTTGAATTCCAGCTCTACTATTTTTGGTTGTGTGATAGAGTTATTTAACCTCTCTGAGCCTCAGTTCCCTCGTATGTAAAATGATGATAATAATACCTACCTCACAGGGTTGTTGTGAGGATTTAAATTAGATATTGTACGAAAAGTGCCTAGCACAGTGCCTGGCACACAGTAGAGTAGGTGCTCAATAAATGGTAGCTATTATTATTATTATTTTATCATTATTATTATTTACTCTAAATTGG